CCTGGCTGGTCTCAAACTCCCGGGACACGCCACCCTGTACTAGGTTTAAAAAATTATCTTAGAGATGCGGTCTTGCTCTGTTGCCCAGGCTGGTCTCAAACTCCTGAGCTCACGCGATCCTCTCCGGGCCTCTCAATGCACTGGGACGTCCTGCTTCGTTAAGTTAAAATAATTTTTTTTGAGGTGAGGTCTTGCTGTGTGGCCCCGGCTGCTCTCAAACTCCTGGCCTCAAGCAATACTCCCCGGGCCTCTCAAAAGCGCTGGGATCGCGGGCGTGACCTGTCCTTGCAGCCAAGCCTATTCATTCCCATCACCGAGCTGTCACTCGGAGTACAACGTTAGCAAGGACGTCCTGGCGGCAATGTTCCTAGGCATCATGCTACTTTCTATAAGCCTCTCCCAAAAGACAAAAAATGCATTGCTCTGGATCAGAATTGCACAAATGAGCTAAGAAGGGGGTAAGAACCACCAATAACCATATCCTGGTTATTCCAGGACACCTGCGGGCAGGCTCGTTGCCCTATTGGCCTTAGAATTACCCTTCACGGTGGAGGGAGCAAGAGCAGACACCTGCCAGGCATCCACCGGAAGGGTTGGTCCCAGCCGGGGGACCCGCAGGATTGAGCTCAAGGTCAAGGCCCGCCAGCCGCAGGGTCCGTCCATGGGCCCTGCTCAGCGCGCATGCGCCCTCCAATCCGTGCCGCATTTCCCCCCGCCCGCCGGGCCCAGTGCGCACGCGTGGACGTCGCCACGCCCTGCAGCAGCGGTCACGTGACGCGGCCCCCGGAAGCCGGCGGCGCGTGGACAAAGCGATCGCGGCCTTCCACTTCCGGCGCCCGCCTGCAAGGCTCTGCTGCCCACGTCCCCGCCCGACCCGGCCACTCGGTTCCCGTCCCCTAGTCCCCGGAGCGGCCGCGCCCGCGTCCCCACCTGCAGCAGCAGCTTGACCCGCTCGATCGGAGCCACGGCCGTCTTGGAGATGGCGGCGGCGATGCCTCCGGCCAAGAAGTCTTTGGCGAAGGAGATGGCCTGTTCCGTCATGGTGGCAGGGCGGGCAGCGGAACGGGAGGACAGCCGGAGAACGGGCGCGGAGAGTGAATGGAGGGCGTCGCTGGCTCAGCCCTGCCGCCGCCTGGACCGAAAGGACGGAGCAGCCACCGCGCAGCCGCTAAGACGCCGACGCCACGCCCACTCTCCGCCCCCGCGCCTCCTCGCGCCGCGCTCATTGGCTGCGCCGCCAGGCCCCGCCCCACACCAGCCTGCGTGCCTCGCCTCTGAGGGCTGCCGGGAATCCCGCTGCGTCCCGCCCCGCACTCCAGCGAACCGCGCCCATTGGCTGCGCTCCCCGGAGACGTCCCGCCCCGCACCCCTAGGTATGCCGGGAGCCAGGCCCCGCCCATGCGCCCTGCGCCTTACAGACCTGTGTTTGTTTCCCAGCCTCAGCGAGGCCGGGCTGGACGGGGCCCTGGTGCTGGTTTTCAGTGCCTCAGCGAGGCCGGGACCAGAGCTGCTATTTCCAGATGAGGCTGGCTCGCATCTGCTCTGGCCGGGGCTCCAGGCCTGAGCCCTGCAACACGGCGTTCCCTTTCCAAGTCTGCAAAGCCTGTCTTAGGGGAGAGAAGAAGTTTCCTTCCATGCGGGTGGGGACGGCTAACCATGTCCAGACACTGAGACCGGTGCTCTGTGTGCTCAGCCTTCAGCCTGCACTGGCTTGGTGGCTTGGTGACCCGCCAGCAGGGTGGTGCTGTCTGTGGGCTCTGCTCAAGCTCCTCTCAGAGCCAGGAGGATGCCCGCCTGCTTGGGCCTGGCTCCCAGGATGTGCTTGGCAAATGCTTCTGGGATGGATGGATGGATGGGTGAGTGGATAACGGATGGATGGATAATGGATGAATTGCTAATTGGGGCTGTTTTTCCATACAGAGTGCTGCACGTGGGACTTAGCCTTGGACACTAACTCCTTTGCCCCTCGTATCTGGGAGGGAACAACACAGTTGCTATGCCTGACTAGGGCATGACCTGGGAGGCCTTTGGGGCCACACAGCCTCCTTGGGAAAGGAGGATCAGGTGGGCCTCACACCCAGGAATTGGAAGTGGGAGAGACAACAGCTGCTGGGTAGTGGGGGTAGAGCTGTGTCTCTCACTGCCCTGCCCCTCCAAGGACCAAGAAGAAAGGAATGAGCCCCGATCCGCCTGCCAGGTACCCACCCATGAGAACCCCTTCTCTGCCAGCATCTGATAAAATTACCTGCGTAGCTTTAGAGATCACTGCTGCCTGACCAGCAGCCGCTCTGCTGGAATCTGTCCAGAAAGCCCCTTGGGGCTCAGAAAAGTAGGTGGGTTAATAATAGAAGTAGATGTGGGTTTTTTTGTTTGTGTGTTTATTGAGACGGAGTCTTGCTCTGTGGCCCAGGCTGGAGTGCAGTGGCGTGATCTCGGCTCGCTGCAATCCCTGCCTCCCAGGT